TGTACTTTAGGGGCCAGAGCAGGGCAGGCTGGATGCGCGGAGGAAACTCATAGTTAGGTCAGAAGCCTGGCAAGACAAGGGAATTTTCTGGTCGTCGTCCACCTCTCCAACCTCACATCCTACTAGTCTTCCAAGAGGATTCTAACTGCACATGACTCCCTAGTTTCCGGCTTCTCTTCCTAAGGAGGGTCTGCGGCCCGTCTGCACCACCCTCTCCCCACAGTCCCGTTTTCCTGTCCATGCTTGGATGGATCCAGCCGAGCCGTCAGCCGCAGCTGCGCGCTGCTCCCCCGACTCGCACCCCCTCGGCGAAGCGCTGCATTTTATGTAATTTTCTGCCGGGCTGCTGGCTTGTGGGGGATGTGGCTGGGTCTCGGCAGCCTTCAGCGCCGCAGACGCTCCGGCAACGCCAGCATACGAGGCCCCCGCCCCAGGAGCGCGGGTCCGGGCGGCGTTCCCCTCTGCGGGAGGCGCGGCGAGCCAATCCTCACTTTAAAAGCTTTCCTGTCCTCGAAGCGAGGGGTCTTCCGTGCGGGGCAAGACGCACTGGCCCCAGACGACCGGTCCGTGAAATGACCCTTCCGAGCGACCCGGAGCGGGCGACCTTGCCCAACCCGCGACTCGGGGCCCCTGCGGTCCCGCGTAGAGGACCCAGGTCCCACGGGGGGCGGCGGTGAATCGCCCCCTCTTGTGGCCGCGCTTCCGCCCCCGGCACCCGCCCGCTGCTGGGCCACCCGGCGTCGCGCTGCCGCCTCACAAAGCCCGGGCAGCCGCCTCATTGCGCGCAGGGATTCGGACCACGCGCCCTCCCCTCCCCCACTCGCTGCTGCGGCGCCCAGGTCTTTGCCTCCGCGTCACTTTCTCCTCATCGAGTCCCCGGAGGCAGAGAGCTGAGCGAGGTTCGCCTCCCCGGGCGGGACACGAGCTCCGGTCCTCTCTTGGCGCAAACCCCCGCCCCCCGCGGAGGGACTACTTTTCGTCTCCCGCGGAGGAACTACTTCCTCCCCCGCGGAGGCGTCGGTCCAGGCGGCGCGCACGGTATGGCGGCGGCGGCGGCGGCGGCGGCGCGCGCCTGAGAAGAGGGGACGCCAGCCCGGTCAGGCCTCGGCGCGGCCTACACGCTCCGCTCGCTCGCTCGCTCCCGCCTCCCGCCCCGCGCCCGGCCATGGCGGAGCCGTCGTCCGCCCGACGCCCGGTGCCTCTCATCGAGTCGGGTAAGACGCGAGGCCGTGCCACCCCCGCCCTGGGGGCTTGACCTGACTCCTTGTCTTCCCGCAGAGCTGTACTTCCTTATCGCCCGGTACCTATCGGCGGGCCCGTGTCGGAGAGCGGCCCAGGTGAGTGCGGGCCCGCGGGCGGCTGCGGACTTCCCACCCCTGACCGCGCGTCTCTCGGCCGCAGGTGCTGGTGCAGGAGCTGGAGCAGTACCAGGTCTGTGCGCGCCCGTCCCCGCGCTCCCTCGGTGGTCACTCGTGTGCGTTTCGTGTCTTTCCAGTTGTTGCCGAAGAGATTGGACTGGGAGGGCAACGAGCACAACAGGAGCTACGAGGAGTTGGTGAGCATTGGGCACGTTTGCTCCCCGGGTTTGCTGTTGTCATTAAAACTTGCTCTCCAACTAGGTCTTGTCCAATAAGCATGTGGCTCCTGATCATCTTTTGCAAATCTGCCAGCGCATCGGTCCTATGTTGGATAAAGAAATTCCACCCAGTATTTCAAGAGTCACTTCTTTACTTGGTGCAGGAAGGCAGTCTTTGCTACGTACAGCAAAAGGTACCTTAATTTGAAGAAGTGTTCTGCTTTGTGATTTTATGTGTATCTAAAATTCATTTTAAAGACTGCAGGCACACAGTTTGGAAGGGCTCTGCCTTTGCTGCTCTTCATAGAGGAAGACCTCCTGAAATGCCAGTGAATTATGGTTCCCCACCAAATCTTGGTAAGTAAGGTTGGCCTTTGAGATGCCTGAAACCTTAACCATTTTCATTGTTTTTATTTCCTAGTGGAGATACATCGAGGAAAACAACTCACAGGGTGTTCCACTTTTAGTACAGCATTTCCAGGAACTATGTATCAGCATATAAAAATGCACAGAAGGATTCTCGGACATCTATCTGCTGTTTACTGTGTAGCATTTGATAGGACAGGACATAGAATCTTTACAGTGAGTAAAAATTTTAAACTTGATTTGATGTCTAACATTAATTTTTGGATATATTTTTTCTTAGGGTTCAGATGACTGTTTGGTAAAGATTTGGTCAACACATAATGGCCGCTTGTTATCTACATTAAGAGGTCATTCTGCAGAAATTTCAGATATGGCAGTAAACTATGAGAATACAATGATTGCTGCGGGGAGCTGTGATAAAATTATTAGAGTGTGGTGCTTGAGAACTTGTGCCCCAGTTGCTGTGCTCCAAGGACACACAGGATCAATTACATCTTTACAGGTAAACTTGTAGCTTAGTGGGCACATTCCTATGGAAACTGAATTGTATATGTTTTACTTTTTAGTTTAGCCCGATGGCCAAAGGCTCTCAAAGATACATGGTTTCCACTGGTGCTGATGGGACAGTTTGCTTTTGGCAATGGGATTTAGAATCCTTAAAATTTAGGTAAGTGGCTTTAATTATGTAACAGGTTTTGTCTATTTTAAAGCAGCATCTTCTTCTTTTAAAGCCCACGTCCCCTGAAGTTCACTGAAAAGCCTAGGCCAGGCGTTCAAATGCTTTGTTCTTCTTTTAGTGTTGGTAAGAACTTCTTCACATTTTTTTCTTAGTTTTGGATGTTTAAACCTTACCATTTTTATTTCAGGTGGTATGTTTTTAGCCACAGGTAGTACTGATCATGTAATCAGAATGTATTTTTTGGGTTTTGAAGCACCCGAAAAAATCGCAGAACTTGAAAGCCACACTGTAAGCATCCACGTTTTAAAATCCTTTAGATTCATTTTTGTATTTGTCCTTTTCCCCCCTTTAGGATAAAGTAGATAGTATCCAATTTTGTAACAATGGTGATCGGTAAGTGTGTGTTTTGTATGTGTGTGTGTGTGATATAGTAAGATCCTGTTCTGAATGTTTTAAGGTTCCTAAGTGGTAGCAGAGATGGAACAGCACGGATTTGGAGATTTGAGCAGTTAGAATGGAGGAGCATTTTATTGGATATGGCTACCAGAATCTCAGGGTAAGTTGAGATTGTTAGAAGTAGGTGCATCAATAAGTTTACATGTTGTGTATTTTTTTGTTAGGGACTTATCTTCCGAAGAGGAAAGGTTTATGAAACCTAAAGTAACAATGATAGCTTGGAATCAAAATGATAGCATTGTTGTCACAGCTGTGAATGATCATGTCCTCAAAGTGTGGAATTCTTACACTGGACAACTGCTTCATAACTTAATGGTAGGTAATTTCTGGTACAGTGTAACAAATGACCTCCTTAATGTTATGACTTTGTTAAATAAAGGGACATGCTGATGAAGTATTTGTTCTGGAGACACATCCCTTTGATTCCAGAATTATGTTATCTGCAGGACATGATGGCAGCATATTTATATGGGATATTACAAAAGGTACCAAGATGAAACATTATTTTAATATGGTAAGTGAAGTGAGATGTACCTTGATACATGCGGTCCTAACTTTTTTCCTTTTGTGTTTCCTAGATTGAAGGACAAGGACATGGAGCTGTGTTTGACTGTAAGTTTTCACAGGATGGACAGCATTTTGCCTGTACAGATTCTCATGGGCACCTTCTGATATTTGGTTTTGGATGCAGCAAACCATATGAAAAGGTCATTTTTAATACTTTGTTGTAGCATGCAAGAAAATGTCATCCTGTGAACTTCATTTTTCTAGATTCCTGATCAGATGTTCTTCCATACTGACTATCGACCACTTATTAGAGATTCTAATAATTATGTCTTAGATGAGCAAACTCAGCAGGCTCCTCATCTTATGCCTCCACCATTCTTGGTAGATGTAGATGGAAATCCTCATCCAACCAAGTATCAGAGATTAGTACCAGGCCGAGAAAATTCTGCAGATGAACATTTGATTCCACAGCTGGGCTATGTGGCAACAAGTAAGTGCAGTCTTTTTTTTTTTTTTTTTTTATATGATTATATATTAAATAATTGAATTTGTAGGTGATGGAGAGGTGATTGAACAAATTATAAGCCTGCAAACCAATGATAATGATGAACGCAGCCCAGAATCGAGTATTCTTGATGGAATGATAAGACAGTTGCAGCAGCAGCAAGATCAGAGAATGGGAGCAGATCAGGATACTATTCCAAGAGGACTTTCAAATGGTGAAGAAACACCCCGGAGAGGTAATAAATAGTGATAAATGTTTTACCTGAATATTGGAATCACTTCCCCATCATATTTTCCTAGGTTTTAGAAGGCTGAGCTTAGACATTCAGTCCCCTCCAAATATTGGTCTGCGTCGTAGTGGACAAGTTGAAGGTGTTCGTCAGATGCATCAAAACGCTCCACGCAGTCAGATTGCTACAGAACGTGACCTGCAGGCTTGGAAACGAAGAGTGGTTGTACCAGAGGTACCACTAGGCATATTTAGGTTTGTTTTAGGATATCTATTTATAATGTTTCTAGTTAATATAACTGGGTATTTAAATTTGTAGGAAGCTGGAAGACTTCCGATTAGAGAAAGGTGAAGAGGAAAGAAATCTTTATATAATAGGAAGAAAAAGAAAGACTCTTCAGCTCTCACATAAGGTAACCTAAATTCTGTTTTCTTAGCAAATTAGGATTTTCATTCGCATGTTTTTCTGTGTTTCAGTCGGATTCAGTGGTTTTGGTATCACAGTCTAGACAAAGGACATGTAGGCGTAAATATCCAAATTATGGTAGAAGAAATCGTAGCTGGCGTGAGTTATCTTCTGGAAATGAGTCTTCAAGCTCTGTAAGACATGTGAGTGGAAAACTTTAAAATGTTATAAGATAATCAAGATTTTTTTCCCCCCTTCACAAATTAGGAGACTTCCTGTGATCAGAGTGAAGGTTCTGGTTCTTCAGAAGAGGATGAATGGAGAAGTGACAGAAAAAGTGAGAGTTACAGCGAAAGTTCAAGGTATCTGTTTTTATTGTTGTGGTCTTTTAAGCTCCATTCAACTGAAAGCACTCCCCTTTTCTAGTGACTCTTCATCTAGATATTCCGATTGGACAGCTGATGCGGGCATCAATTTGCAGCCTCCTTTAAGAACATCATGTCGTCGACGAATTACTCGATTTTGTAGTAGTTCAGAAGATGAAATATCTACTGAGAATTTATCTCCTCCAAAAAGAAGACGAAAGAGAAAGAAAGAAAATAAGCCTAAGAAGGAGGTAAGAAAAACGTATCTTTAAAAATAGCATGTTCTAAGAAACTTTGTTCTCTTCCCCTTGGTAGAATTTGCGGAGGATGACTCCAGCAGAGCTTGCAAATATGGAGCATTTATATGAATTTCACCCTCCAGTTTGGATTACTGACACCACACTTAGAAAATCTCCTTTTGTTCCTCAAATGGGTGATGAGGTGAGAGTAATACAAATTTAAAAACACGAATATTAATTTTTAAATGCATATTTCCCTTTTGTAGGTAATATATTTTCGACAGGGTCATGAAGCTTATATTGAGGCTGTAAGAAGAAATAATATTTATGAACTGAACCCTAATAAGGAGCCATGGAGAAAAATGGATCTTAGGGTAGGATGATGGCATTATTAAATCATTAAACAATTTTAACCATTAAAAAATATGTCTGTTAAAGGATCAAGAATTGGTTAAAATAGTTGGAATACGATATGAAGTTGGGCCCCCTACACTCTGTTGCCTAAAACTAGCATTTATAGATCCAGCAACTGGAAAACTTATGGACAAATCTTTCTCTATTAGGTATGTATTATTTTTTAAAATGGAATTACTTAAGAGTTTAACAATTTTTTAAATTTTTGTCTAGATATCATGATATGCCAGATGTTATTGACTTTCTTGTATTGCGTCAATTTTATGATGAAGCAAGACAGAGGAATTGGCAGTCTTGTAAGTCTATCCTTACTAAGTTTTATATACCCAAATGCCTCAGACTTGATCATTTCTCTCCTAGGTGACAGATTCCGCTCTATTATTGATGATGCTTGGTGGTTTGGAACAGTGTTAAGTCAAGAGCCATATCAACCACAGTATCCTGATAGTCATTTCCAGTGTTATATTGTTAGGTTTGTATACAGATGAAAACTAATCATTTCCCAGGCTAACCAGAGATTTGTTGTTTTTTAACAGGTGGGATAATACTGAAATTGAAAAACTTAGCCCATGGGACATGGAACCAATTCCTGATAATGGTATATATATTTGTTAAATAATGAAAACATTTCTTCCTCTCATTGTTTTTTATGGTATTCATAGTTGATCCACCTGAAGAATTAGGAGCTAGTATTTCTGTCACAACAGATGAGCTAGAGAAATTGCTCTATAAACCACAAGCTGGTGAATGGGGTCAGAAATCAAGAGATGAAGAATGTGATAGAATTATCAGTGGTATAGATCAACTTTTGAATCTTGGTAAGTTTTTTATTTTTTAGGATGAAAAGTTTTTGATTAAAAACTCTCCTGTCTTCCCTAACAGATATAGCAGCAGCTTTTGCAGGCCCTGTTGATTTGTGTACATACCCGAAGTACTGTACTGTAGTAGCTTATCCAACCGATCTTTACACAATTCGAATGAGACTTGTTAATCGATTTTACAGGTTAGTAGAAACCTGCTTTCAAAATGTTTAAACTAAGCCCTAAATTGTCTACTTTATTTTGAAGGAGGCTGTCTGCGTTAGTTTGGGAAGTCAGATATATAGAACATAATGCCAGAACATTTAACGAACCTGAGAGTGTAATTGCAAGATCAGCTAAAAAGATAACTGACCAACTTTTAAAATTTATCAAGTAAGTAATTTCATAGATGTTGTGTAAAAGTGGCATACTATTAAAGTGAAAATTTGTTTTTTAGGAATCAACACTGTACAAATATCTCAGAACTTTCTAACACATCTGAAAATGATGAGCAAAATGCTGAGGATTTGGTATGAAGTTTGTTGATTTTATAATGGTTTTTAAATACTTAAGGTGCTCTGATTTTATTCCTAGGATGATAGTGATCTTCCTAAAACATCTTCTGGAAGGAGGAGAGTAAGTTACTCTGCATGGTTGACTTTTGTAGTGATTTTTCTTAAGACTGTGAATGTATTTTTAGGTCCATGATGGGAAAAAAAGCATCAGAGCTACGAACTATGTTGAAAGCAACTGGAAGAAACAGTGTAAGGAACTAGTGAACTTAATTTTTCAGTGTGAAGATTCTGAACCATTTAGACAACCTGTTGATTTGGTTGAATATCCAGTAAGTTTCCATTGTTTAAATGTTTGGGGCTTTCTATGAATTAAATATTGTGTTTAAAACCTAGGACTACAGAGATATTATAGATACCCCAATGGATTTTGGAACAGTAAGGGAAACTCTAGATGCGGGAAATTATGACAGCCCTTTGGAGTTTTGCAAAGACATCCGGCTGATATTTAGCAATGCAAAAGCGTATACACCAAACAAAAGATCAAAGGTAATTTTTTATGTGGTTTATTGAAAAAAACTTGTAATTCTACTTTGTTTTTATATCCTTGCAGATTTATAGTATGACCTTGAGATTATCTGCCTTATTTGAAGAAAAAATGAAGAAAATCTCTTCTGATTTTAAAATTGGTCAAAAATTCAATGAAAAACTTCGAAGAAGCCAGAGGTTCAAGCAACGGCAAAATTGTAAAGGTGACAGTCAGCCTAACAAAAGTATCAGGTAAACTGGTTATGGCAAGCTTGCTTTATTTAATACTGTTTCCTTTGTTCATATGTTTGGCCAGAAACCTCAAGCCGAAGAGGTTAAAATCTCAGACAAAAATAATTCCTGAGTTGGTAGGTTCTCCTACCCAGTCTACCTCAAGTAGGACAGCTTATCTTGGAACCCACAAGACAAGTGCTGGTATCTCTTCAGGTGTTACTTCTGGTGACTCTTCAGATTCAGCAGAATCATCAGAAAGGAGGAAAAGAAATAGACCTATAACAAATGGTTCTACATTATCTGGTGAGAAGTGAAATACTATGTTATTTCTTTGCATATGTAACTATTTACACTTTATTTTTCCTAGAAAGTGAAGTGGAAGATTCTTTAGCTACCTCTTTGTCATCGTCAGCTTCCAGTAGTTCTGAGGAAAGCAAAGAGAGTTCCAGAGCTCGTGAATCCTCCTCACGCAGTGGGCTATCCAGAAGCAGCAATCTCAGGGTAACCAGAACTAGAGCTGCTCAAAGAAAAACTGGTAAGAGACTCAGTAGTACTTTTATGGAATGTCTTTTTAATCTTATTGTTAACCTTATTTCTAGGTCCCGTTTCATTAGCAAATGGATGTGGCAGAAAAGCCACTCGAAAGAGAGTCTATTTAAGTGATTCTGATAACAATTCATTGGAGACTGGTGAAATTCTAAAAGCCAGAGCTGGAAATAACCGAAAAGTCTTAAGGAAGTGTGCTGCTGTGGCTGCCAATAAAATAAAGCTAATGAGTGATGTAGAAGAGAATTCTAGCTCTGAAAGTGTCTGTTCTGGTCGGAAGCTGCCTCACCGCAATGCTTCTGCTGTAGCTAGAAAAAAGTTATTACATAATTCTGAAGATGAACAGAGCTTAAAGTCAGAAATTGAAGAAGAGGAGCTAAAAGATGAAAATCAACTATTACCAGTGTCCAGTTCTCACACTGCCCAGAGCAATGTTGATGAATCTGAAAACAGAGACTCAGAGTCAGAAAGTGATTTGCGGGTAGCCCGGAAAAATTGGCATGCTAATGGTTACAAGTCCCATACTCCAGCACCTTCAAAGACAAAATTTCTTAAAATAGAGTCTTCTGAGGAAGACTCTAAAAGTCATGATTCAGATCATGCATGTAACAGAACTGCTGGCCCATCAACGTCTGTGCAGAAACTTAAGGCAGAGAGCATCTCAGAGGAAGCAGATTCTGAACCAGGAAGATCTGGTGGTAGGAAATACAATACATTTCACAAGAATGCGAGTTTCTTTAAAAAAACCAAGATTCTGAGTGACTCAGAAGACTCTGAATCTGAAGAGCAAGATAGAGAAGATGGGAAATGTCATAAAATGGAAATGAACCCAATTTCAGGAAATCTGAACTGTGACCCTATTGCTATGTCCCAGTGTTCCTCAGATCATGGATGTGAAACTGATTTAGATTCAGATGATGACAAAATAGAAAAACCAAACAATTTTATGAAAGGTAATTCAAAACATTTATCTTTGTTCACTGATAGATTAATAGAAATCTGCTCTTTAACTTTTAGATTCTGCATCACAAGACAATGGACTAAGCAGAAAAATTTCCAGGAAAAGGGTCTGTTCCAGTGACTCAGACAGTAGTTTACAGGTGGTTAAGAAATCATCAAAAGCCAGAACAGGTCTCCTGAGGATTACTCGAAGATGTGCAGCTACGGCTGCCAATAAGATCAAGCTCATGAGTGATGTAGAAGATGTCAGTTTAGAAAATGTGCACACTAGAAGCAAAAATGGAAGGAAAAAACCTCTCCATCTTGCTTGTACTACAGCTAAGAAGAAATTGAGTGATTGTGAAGGAAGTGTACATTGTGAAGTACCAAGTGAACAGTATGCCTGTGAAGGCAAGCCACCTGATCCTGACTCCGAAGGTAGTACAAAAGTGCTTAGTCAGGCTCTAAATGGAGACTCAGACTCTGAAGATATGTTGAATTCAGAACACAAGCACAGGCATACCAATATTCACAAAATAGATGCACCTTCTAAAAGAAAAAGTTCCTCTGTTACATCTTCAGGAGAAGATTCAAAAAGTCATATTCCAGGGAGTGAGACTGATAGGACATTTTCTTCAGAGTCAACCTTGGCACAAAAAGCTACTGCAGAGAATAATTTTGAAGTGGAACTGAATTATGGGCTGCGCAGGTGGAATGGCAGAAGACTCAGGACCTATGGAAAGGCTCCTTTTAGTAAGACAAAAGTGATTCATGATTCACAGGAAACAGCAGAGAAGGAAGTAAAAAGGAAGAGATCGCATCCTGAATTGGAAAATGTGAAAATCTCTGAAACAACTGGGAATTCAAAGTTTAGACCTGATACTAGTTCCAAATCATCAGATTTGGGATCTGTAACTGAATCAGATATTGACTGTACTGATAATACAAAAACCAAAAGGAGGAAAACGAAAGGAAAAGCAAAAGTAGTTAGAAAAGGTAAAACTTTTACAGCTAACATATCTAAAACTGTGAGACGTCAAAGACAAAGCAAACGCCCTAGGTTAAGTGTGGATGATAATGACTGGGAGGATTTGGACTATGCAAAATCTAAAAGAGTTCTTCGACGTTCAAAAATAAAAACGAGAAATCAGGGTAGAAGGACTGTGAGATACCATGATGGGGATGATGACAGAAGTTTAGAAAATGTGTTAGATTTCAATGGTTGCACCTTATGACCTTGAGGGAAAGCCAGTTCATTTAAGAGGAAATGGACTGGCATTTATGGTGAAAGCTGGCTGTTAAAATTATTTTTTTGTCTTACAATTCAGGGAATATATTTATATTTTTCTATGAAAAGTTATGAATGTGACTAAATCATGACTGTTATTTTTATTTGCACTTGCTGGTCTTTGTAGCAGCATTCAGCACAGGTGCCAAAATATGCTTCATTTTGGGGGCAGATCTATTTTGACAGTATTTGACTACATATAGCAAGAGTTTGAAATATGTTAAACACTAGACATCCTGGTTATCAAAACCAATGAGCATTACTTTCATGGCAGCAAGTGTCATGCAGTTATTTTCTGAATTTGTCAAAGAGGCAGTAGTTTCTAACCCCTGTTCTATAGTAGTTACAACAATTTCACAACCTATGTTTACAGATTCTTCATAAATACATGCATACTGACACTATAATCATGGGAGGTGTAACCATGATTAGTAGGCGAGGTACCTACCACTTTTTTTTTTTTCTTCCCCTGGCTACTTGAGTAGAATGCATTATACCAGATCTGGTCACTTTCATTGAAATGGTTTCTAATTTTCTTCCCAAGTGCTGTTGGGTTTTTTTCTTCTTAAGGAAAACGTTGTCACTTTTATGTTATAAACTTGAATTTATAAAGTGCTGGTAAATTATTTTTAATGATTTGAGTGCATGTTTTAAACCTCTAGGACCAGAGCATAGTCAGAGCATTTTCTTTTAAATTGTGCACTAACAAAATGCTATATAATCTGTCTTCTGTCCAAGATCTCCTGGTTTCCATTGTAAGGGATTTAACCAAAATCTTGCTCTTCCATAATCTTACTCTGTGAAATAGAGGAATTCGTGTGCCTTAGATTTAGAAGTGTGTTCTTTAATAGAGTGTACAGGGCTAAAAGAGTATTTAAGTTAATATGTAGGTTTCCCCCATCTGTATTCCAATTGTAGAGGTGAGTTTTGTTAAGAGTACAATTGCAAATCTTATCTATATAGGAAAATAGCTAAATGTCATTCTCCATCTCTTTGTTTTAGTTTACTGCTTCCATGTGCAATCCTAAGCATTCTTTGCTGGGGCAACTAAATGTATCTTTATTAGTGACTTCTAGTCCAAATATAAGAAACTGTCATGTTTTGTGGGAAAATAATTTTATAATCCATTTAAAGTGAAAGTTTATCACACAAATAGTACACTTATTTTCTAACCAAATACTTGATAGGTTATGCTACTCCAGTGTAGATGGCCATTCCTAACTTGTTTGTGCCTGAAGATGGACTTGATTCAAATGGTTTACATATTTAGTGGGTAAGGGATATGTTACAGTACCCCACCTGTAAGTTATTTATTAGCCCTAATTGTGTTTGATTTCAGACAAAATTAACCCTTTTCTCCTGTGTATCTTTGAAGTGGCAGATAAGGTGAAGCATCAGACTGGTATCAATATTAGACAATGTTATTTATTAGCCCTAATTGTGTTTGGTTTCAGACAAAACCTTTTCTCCTGTGTATCTTTGAAGTGGCAGACAAGGCGAAGCATCAGACTGGTATTAATGTTAGAGAATGTTCTGAAGTGTTCCTATTTTGTAGTTATCTATTCCATTTGACATAGTAGAAGGTACATTTTCTTTCTACTCTGATGCATGGGGAAGGATGTTTTTGGACATTATCAACTGAGATAGGTGGGAAACCTCCTCTCATTTGTGGCTTAGAGAGCTATCACCATTTCAGAACTATGATGCTTTTCTTCTCAGAACTTGTGTTAAGTAGATAGTAAACAGATTGATTCATGATAATTGTCCTTGACTAAGACTGAAAAGACTAATGGGATGCCTTTTACTTTGCTAATTTTAAAAACTGGTGATAGATGTCAAATCCATTAATTTATTTAAACTCTTCTTAACCTTCTCTTTTATAATCTGTTCTCAGGTTTTAACTCCATGTTTACCATCATTTGCAAAAAGGTACCAAAAAAATCCATAAATAAATATGGAATACATTCATAAGTACATACATTCTTTTGGTATAAAACAATATTTTGACAGTTTAGGCTTCATTAATAGAACTATTCTGATTATTTGGACTGCATTAATTGGTCATTGACTGGCCATCCAATTACCATTTTTTCTTTCAGTCCAAAATAGTTAGACCCTTGCATACAGAAGTGGTATTTTGGTTTTTAATCAGATTTGGTTTCATCAGAAGCAGCAAGAATGGACCTGATGTCTTTAAAAGCATAGCCGACAATGGTAGCTTCTCAAGTTATGAAATAAAACTGAGAGATAATGGAGAAAATAATTTTTATGGGTTTTTTTGGTTATGGTGCTATTCCTAAGGTTAACTTTGAATATGTGACACACACACTCCTAAGTACCTTTAAGGAAAATTAATAAATCATTAATAGTTAAAATGTTTACATTGAGCACTAGAACATGTTTGGCCTTTTTTTTCTACGTTATGCAAAATGCCCAGGGATTTAATGCACAGGTGTACTTTAATGTTTAGGGTCAGTTTGTAGTATTCTTGAGAAAAAGATAAAGGGTTATAATTTGAATGTGAACTGATCCAGAAATAAGTGCTGTACCTTTCCACTGCACTTGAAGTTCAACTTAATGGTGTATGTGAAAAACAAAAACTACTTTGGTTGTGTATGTCCAAAGTCCTATGGTTTTATTCATTTATGGTTTTACAGGCTTTGAAGTACTCAGATTTGATTTTTGCTTTCTTGGAAAGACTCACTTTACCAAGCATATAAAGGAAAAATGATTTCAAACATTGACAAGATAGATGAGTGTTAACAAAGCTTTCTTTTTTCGTGTCCTCCTTATTTAAAAAGGTATACTTACAATGTGAAGTAACTTATGAATAAAAGGAAAAGTTTATCCCATATTCAAATAATTCCTAAGGTCAGCCTCCCTTTTTGTAAGTGGCAAATATCTGATTAAATCATTTCTCAGTTTATTAATCCTTGGAAACAATGATATAGCAGTTACTCACAGCTTGTAAATTACAACAGAAAGGTTCCTTTCAAATAGTAGAGCTGCACCTAAAGAGGAAATTGGGTTTATAAGAAAATGGAGGCAAAGAACTTAAGTTTTAAGAAAAAGCACTTCAAAACAGAAGGGCAAATGGAAAAGGGGAATATAAAACAAACCAATAAAAATACCATCTGAGGGTGTTACTGTCCAAAAGTAAAGAATAAGATGCATCACTAAGCCCTTTGCACTCGTTATGACCTCGTAAGTAAAAATTATCACTTAGAATAAGGGGTGCACACTACATTCCCTCTGTCTTCTAGACTTTTTTTTTTGTAGAAGAATCAGAAAACAATTTACTAACCTCCCTGTTTGATATTAAAAATAGGAAGAATTTTAATATTTTCTGTTAGTACAAGTTGAACTTGATTGTGCCAACTGAAACCCCAGAGGTTTGTATATCAGTAGAATGCAAGAACATTGTTAAAGGTGCTTACGATCTTTTTTGTTTTCCTTTCCACTCCATTGTATCAATTTTTTGAGTAACTTTTAAATGGCTAGAAAATGGTCTTTTTGCTTTGCCCTTTTAAAGCTGAAATAACCAGCTCCATTCTTTTCATGAATAGTAAGTTGATATATTTATTTATCAGGTATCTTGCAGTTGTCACCAAATACTGTAGTTTTCTTATGTTGTATGGAAATTATAGTTCAATTATTTTAATGTGATAGAGTGCAACAAGTCATTGTAGAACTTTTCACCTGTTAATGTTGAAGTTATACCTCTGAATTTCTGCTGTGGATATCAAGGAAATAATAAAGCAGAAACCCCAAGAAATTTGCAACTTAACAGTTTGAGACTGTCTCTTATCCTAGTATTTGGGAAGAGAAGGAATAAATTTGTCAAAACTAGGTGAGAAAATAGAGCATTGTGGGAAAAACTGAGTCCAACTAGATTAGCAAATGTTAATTCCTAGCTCAAACTGTGAATAGTAAGGATTGAAAAGTAAAGTATGTAATGCTAAGGGCTGTGTTGTCTTTTCTTACGATTTTAAGTTTTAAAGGCTGTTAAATTACAGAGATGTTGCCCAAGGATACATGGGGATTCTCAAAAGTAAGAGATTTTTACCTTTTTCATAATCTGCCAAGCTGGTTCCTAATATATTGTTAAATTGGTAGAAAAATATCTTTAAATTGGTGTCTGCTCAAGAATTGCTTTTCTAGATTTGATGGAGGGAGGGGGAGAGTCACATCATTTGGATTCTACCAATCTGCAGGCTCTATCTTTGGCAACATGTAAATAATTAGACTATACATCTGTTTCTCAAGTATGGCAAGACCAATAGTTTGAATTTAATTATCAATGCTATGGTATACTTTCTGGTCATATTTTAGTTATGTCAGTTTTAAGGTAAGTTTTTTCATTTATTAAAGCCCTTAAATGAGATTTTAGACTGCCAAAGAGAAGAGGCAGTCCAATTGACCTAACTGAAATGAGATGACCAGTATATAGAGCCTAGATGGACTGTAGCAGCTCTACCCCTTTGTTTTACAAGGTAAATCATTTTAAAAATTACCTTTTTTGATCAGTGGGTAAAAGTTAAAGGGATCTTTAATTTTTGATATATTCAAGTTAATTTTCTAAATGTGAATCAGTCCTTGGACTGCAACTATATATTCACCTACAAAATCCCAATCAAAAAATTACATGAGCCTGTCAAGCAGATCTTTAGTTTTCCACTTCACATAAGATCGTTAATGTTCTAAATTAATCTATTCATTTAGATGATTTTTGTCAGTTCTTAAATGGGATATAATAAATTTAGCATTTTCATCTTAACAAGCAAAAGAGTTAAAAAACAAAACAAAACACTACTCCAAGCCAAATACATTCTAGCTGGTTAATTCCAGACTTGTCCCAAGTGGTTCCCCAACCTCTTTTCCACTGGTAATTTCTTTTCATGCAGGCAGAATATAGGGGTGCGAGCGCTGTGAGTTTTACATATGAGCTTGGATAGGGGAACTGAAGCGAGTCAGGAGCCCTGCTGGAAAAGGGGTTTGCCATTGGATTGTCTGTGGCCTGGTTTCTTTCCAGTAGTACAGTAATAGGGTAGATTGAAAACAAGTATTTACTTCTGATTCTGCCTGCATTTAGTGTGAAATGCTCTTAAGGTATTGCTTCTAAAAAGCAAATTAAGCAGTTAAGTATAAAGTCCCTGAATTCATATTTCAAAATAAGGCTTTTATGAGATTTTTATTAAAAATTGCAATAGCCATCACAAATCTGAGTTTTTCTAGGGGTGAGAGAAAACTGTATTGTGATGAGCTAGATTAGTTGTAGTTCCAGAATAAGAACAAAAATTCAGAGTTGTGTGGTGCCCATCATTGAGTAAATGAACCCTAAAAATGAATAAGCTAATGAACTAGTTCATGGAATTATTTCTGATGGTCTTTTGACCTGATGCTGCCATACTGCAGTGTTACCAGCTCCCCCTAGAAAACGGAACTGTTTAAAAACACAGCAAGTTACAGAAACCATTTTATTCTACAGCCATTGGGGTACTTCAGTTTATGGGATGTTTTTGGAAACTTCTGCTTTGGGAGGGATGAAGATCATTGATAAATGTTATTTGCTTTCTGAGTTTTGGGGTCATTTCATTGCTTATCAATGAAGGGCAGACAGAGGAGAGAATATCTCAAGTCTTTTCTGATAAAAGGCTTGCTTGAGGGAGCTTATAACTTGCACCTAGAGGGTTTACCCACTTTGTGGATTTGATTTATCCACCAACCACAGCAACCAATAATGTCAAGATTCTAGGAGTTTATGAAAGAGGCTAGTATGTTTTCATTTTGAGTCAGACATTCTTTTCTCATTCTCAAATCTGTTTTAAATGCTCCAATTTTAAAAATGCCAATGAAAATTTTATAATGCTTCTGTAGTAACCATATGCAGTTTACTTTGAATTTAGGAAAACAGTTTTGTATGATGAAATATTGTGCAGAATCTGTAAATAAGGTAGCTTAAAAATTAAAAAAAAGTCTAATTAGAATATGATTAATCCTTGAAATGTAGAAACTAGAGATTGTGTTGAGTCAGAACTGTTATGTTTGTATCCAGGTTTCTATTCACCACATATACCATCTTAGAATACACACATATCTGTGAGTTATAATTTAAAGTGGTCATCCAGGGAAATGATCATGGAGTGCTACTACAGATGTACAGTTTTACACTACTGATGTGTTCTTGCCATACCCAAGTAGGGAATCACTTCCAGGAAAACAAGTCCTCAAGCACTCAATGACTTTGTAAACCCATGACTGAAACAAGACTCATCTGAGGCAGTAGGACTGGTGGGATTCTACTGACTTCTTAGTATCACATGGCACCATCACAAATGCATTGTTAGAGCAGCAACATCCAGAGTTCTTAAGCTTGTACCCTAACACACAAATTTGACTTCTAACCCTGAAATATCCTATATATATTTCTAAAACTGTTTGTAGTTTTCTTGAGAAAAAGCACTTTATAATTTACTCAGTTTTCAGTAATAAAATTAACACTGACTTGAATGTATTTAAAAAAATTCTCCACAGTTTTGTCTTCCTCAGATTGTTTTTATCCTTATTCTCTGAAATTCCTGTTTTATTGTCTAAGACTTAAGAGATTCAGCTTTATCAAGTTAGAGTACAGTGTAATTCAAATTCTCCCTCCCTTGGGCATAGTTACTGAAGTTCAAATTTCCTTAAGTATTTTTTAAAAACCTGATTTTAGTTTTTTTTTTCCTGCAGAATCTTAACTTTTCCATTATTCTGGATGACAAATAAACATTTATTAAAATGTGTTAGAATTAGTATTTACTAGGTTCCTAAATTGTCAGTATAGGTACTTTGATCACACATCAAAATGGAATTTCTGCAACTTAAAGCATTTTGTTACAAATTGTAGTTGAAATAGAATTTTATCTATTTGTCTGGATGAATAGGTTGTTGGGAATGAACCAGTTATCTGTTCTTTTCTTCCAAATGCAAATGGTGCAGCTAGTTGATAATAGTATATTCTCATCCTACTATAAAGTGCAAATTTCACCTTAATTTTGCATATTTTAAAATTTTTGTTTACCCTTTGTAGCATATTTACATTTTAGCATTTGCTAACATTGATTTAATGTGTTAAAGATTCATTTTGGATATAGGGTTGACTTGTTGGAGATACTAGTTCATAATTTTAAAATTCCCAAGAGAAGTGTCTTTGAAGTGGTAAACACAGTGCACTTTAAGCCACTTCTCTTCCCACAGAGTCCAGCTGAAGGAGGTAAGGGCATGCTGCATGAGAGTAATGCCGTGATGAGTGTCTTACTCTGGTAAAATGCCATTTACAATGCCTGGAGACTGAACACTGAACAAAACATAGTGCCCTTAGAATTTCACTGGAAAAACATGTGAATCACATAAGTTAGTTGGCAAAAGGAACTGATGTGTATGTGGTGGGGTTGCTTTGAATAAAGTATTTCCTAACCTATTCTGGGGAGAACGCTCAACTGATCTTAGAGAAGTGTGAAATCAGTTTCATAGACTTAGGGAAAAATCTGAAGTGCTTGCACTGTGAGGGCAGAGGCCTGCCTCATTAGTCTAGCTGTATGAACATGTCAGTCCACAGAAGCAGTTTTTACCTGTACTCATCTGCCCTTCAGTCAGCTTTGTGACAGAAGGGCAAACATCTTCACAGAAGAAAAAGTTCAGAAGGTTGGCATTGGTGGTTTCATTGCTACAGAATAATAGTGTTACTTGATAGTATCTGACTAAAAGAGCTCTCATTTTCTAGTACTTAGTAGTAAAAAGAATGTGGTGGAGTCCTCCAGATGTCTAGTGTGGGTGGAGGATATCAACTGGTTATTTCAGTGATCTACAGCCTTACCTTTTGAATGCTAAATGTCTGGAAACTTCAGGCAGGGTCCTACAAAACAAACTGCCATCAAGATTGGTGTGTACCATGAAGGCAGTTTTAGATAGTTTGACTGTTCATGGCTGCAAGAAAGACCTAAAATTCAAGGGCCCGTGAACTTCAGATACGTAAAAGGAATATCACTTCTGTTCTAGAAGAGTACTAATTAGACTTGTTTGTGAAATTTGAAAATTTGGCTTTGAGACACTGGTAACAAACATATCTGAGCCCTCCTAAGTTTGGTCAGCACGGAGTAGTAGCTCTGGCATCATGTGGCTGTGTAGAGCTCCAGTGTGATTTCAAGCCCCCTCTAAAAACTGCCTTAGTCTGCATGAAGTAGTTAACTCTCCAAAGTGCTTTTTGTCTGGCAAATCCCTTCACAATTTTCACCTCTCGTCTAAAAGCTTCCTTAAAGGAAGCCTTCCTTGATCCCTTAGGCTAGGTTAGGTTTCCAGTCTGTGTTCTCATAGCACTCTGCACTTTTTGGTTCCTTAAAGCAACTCTGTGTTATTTTTTAGAATTTTAATCTGAATCTCGTGTGTCACATACCTAGGTCAGAAAATACTGGAACAATGAAGTTAAGATTTAGTAATTCAAATTATGTAAAATGCTCATATATATGTTTTTAGATTAGCAGCTTTATGATGCCGATGCTGAAGGAACTTTTCACCCCATTCTTACAAGTCTGCTACTGTTTTAAGTGACATCCTTATAGTTGTAGATAAGCAAATGTAAGGTTATATCAATGTGAAGAAGCCCTTAGTATCACATTTTAAAATTTATCATTTAGCAATATGACTTTTAAATTTATTGTTTCCGAATGAGTGTTGTTGAGGAATGTTAGCAGTAGTAAAATCTTGTGTTACAAGATTTTTGCATTTACATGAACTTTCACTCATTTTTCAGAATTTGTTCCTAGAGACAGAGAACCCAATACAAAAGTGAGAACATGTATGCATAATCAGAAGGATGCAGTGCAGATGCCTAGTGAAACTCTGAAAGCAAAAATGGTACCTGAGAAAGTTCCCCGCAGATGTGCTACTGTTGCTGCAAATAAAATAAAGATAATGAGTAATCTAAAAGAAACGATCTCAGGACCAGAAAATGTCTGGATTAGGAAGAGTAGCAGAAAACTGCCCCATCGAAATGCTTCTGCTGCGGCTAAGAAAAAATTACTGAATGTTTATAAAGAGGATGATACAACCATAAATTCTGAAAGTGAAAAAGAGCTAGAAGATATTAATAGAAAAATGCTTTTTTTAAGGGGGTTCAGATCCTGGAAAGAAAATGCACAATAGTGACTATGAGAATGTAGAAGTGGCATCTGAAAACAATTGGTACACAAGTAAACTGGCAGTTACATTCTGCTCCCAGCTCTAAAATTACTCCCTTATTGGCATCTTTGGAGGAATTTTCTAAAAGCCATAATCCAGTGGGTTCCTCCCAGTCAGCTCTTGTACAGACATGTGCTCTGGGGAATTCTGAGGAGGAAATAAATTGCAGAGTCTGTAGGTGGAGAGGTGGAAAGAAAAGACAAATGGCCTGCTATAAGACTACTATTCCTTTCCAGAATGCAAGGCCTTGAAGACATGATTCCTTAGAGGAAGAATATAATGGGAAGTGTACAGGCTAGGAAGAACTTGAAGTGAACAAATTTCAAAATCTTAACCTGATGCTAATTTTCAGGGTTCTCCATTACAGTGTAAAAATTCAGACCACGACAACTATGGTGTCATGAGGAAAAAAAATCAGGCATTTTTCCAAAGGAAGTGCTAATGGGCCTATTTGACTTCTGAGTGAAGCAAAAACTACCCAGATCCATTCCCTACAATTCACATCCCCAAAGGTCAAAAACAAACTAGGAGGACCTGGGAATTTCAGCTGGAGATACTGATTATTGAGTTCTGAAGTAGAGTGTTGGAAATAGGCAATTAGAGAAAGTCCATTGATGTCATTTTGTTTATAATATTGCAGTTCATACTGAATGACCACTTGATATGACTAATTCAGGGAATATATATTTTTCTATGAAAGCTATGAATGTTACTATCACGGCTTTTCCTTATTTTTACTTGTATGTAGCAGCATTTACAGAAATGCCAAAAATGTGCCTCATTAAGAGGCAGGTCTTAATCAGTTAGATAAAAATAAAATGTATAGCTTAAGATCAAAACAGTCATATTTTTAGATACAGTGAAATCTTTTATGTTTCTCTACAGCACCTTAAAAATTAGAACTTGAATACTTTGAGTAAACTTACTACAATCTCATCCCAACAAACTTTAATGGTAGCATGTTTGGCCTATTTCATTGTGGCCTGTACTAGGATTAGAAAATTTGGTCGTGGTATAACAAAGAAGTGTATTTACAATAGGATTTAATTTGTTGTTAATATGTATTTGTTGAAATTAAAATTGCCAGATTAAATGAATATACTGTCGCATCTTTTTAACATAGTAACGTGTTACTGGAAAAATTAAGTTGTTGAAAGTAAGTTGTTTTCCCATTTAAAAATATCTGAATATATGATTTGCATGTGTAAATCTGAAAAACTAAACTACAGAAACCTAGGGTTTTCTATTTCTTTTTTAAGTCAAATGCATTTTTTTTTTTTTGTTATACAGATGAACCAAGTGTCTAAAATACTTGAGAAATTTGTGGTTGCATGTCTGTTTTAAAAAAAAGGCTTTTTGTTTTTTAGCATAAGCCAGAATATTCTAACCTACTAAGTCTGTGTCCTTTGCTCCTTTTGTAGTATACTTTCATCTAAATTACTGATCCCCAATATGTTGATACACAGGTGAGAAAGGGAAGAATTCCTAATAAACTGCTATTACTTTTAGGTGCATGGGGTTTGATTTTTGAGCTCTAATG